TTATTTGCTTTCTGATCTCTAGCTGGGTCTCCCTAGGCTCTTCTACTTCGCTGGAGAAAACTAACCCTACGCAGCCACATAGCATTCCTATCCCATAGCCCTGACCATGCTCAAGCTGCAAGACCTCTACACATCTCCATGTGCTGAAACTCCTCCAAGCACACTGTCAGGGACTCTGTGGGAGAGAAGCTGCCGGACAATCTGCCTAATCCTTGACTTCATCGCCCGTGGCAGAATTGGAAACCGCCCCACAAACCTTGGCATAAGGTGCAAGGTAATCCAGAGCTGTGACGTGCAACCGAAACTTGTGGGTTTTAGTGAATTTTCCAAAGCAGGTCCCCAGCGACACCAGCTTGTCCCCGGAAATATTGGCGGCCAGCTTCATAATCTTCTCACTAAAAGGGTAAAGGGGGAGCAAGGTTGCGGATGAAGGAGGCTCGTGGGACCCAGGACCCCTCTCCCCTGGGTCCATGCTGCCTGCCCGGCCCCGCCTCACCTCACATAGTACACCCGGTCGTTGTGCAGACGGAAACAGTAGGTGCCATCGGGCCGGTCCACCAGCAGTTGAAGATTCTCCCCAATGCTGAGGGCAAAAAGAGGACTGGAGACCGCGCCCGAACGAACCGGTCTCCGGCACCGCGCCCCCACTCCACCCTTGGCCACCACACCCACACACTCCCGCGTCCGCCCCGCGCGCTCCTACTATTTCGCTATCTTCTCAAACATGACACGGGTCTCCTCTTCAGTCAAAGGCCGCATTTTTCCCCCTGGGTTGGAACACCGGATCCTCGTGCCTTGGTAACTGGAAACGGAAGTCGGTCGCTCGCTGCTCCCCGGCAATCCCAAAGCCTTCCTCTCTAGCCCCGTACCAATAGTTCGTCTCGCTAGCGCCCAATAGTCTGGACGACCGCAGGGGAAAGCAAGCCGGCCGGATGAGAAAGCATAGAGACCGGAAATGTGCCTGTTTCTTCCTGTCCTAAGTTCGGAGTCAGCGCCCCTTGTGGTCCGGAAGGGAAGTGACGTTGTTGCTGGGAAGATGGCGACCGCGGCGACTATCCCATCGGTAGCCACGGCCACAGCAGCGGCTCTCGGCGAGGTGGAGGATGAAGGGCTCCTGGCGTCGCTGTTCCGGGACCGCTTCCCCGAGGCCCAGTGGCGCGAGCGGCCCGATGTGGGCCGCTACCTCCGGGAGTTGAGCGGCTCGGGGCTGGAGCGGCTGCGGCGCGAGCCCGAGCGCCTGGCGGAGGAGCGGGCGCAGCTGCTGCAGCAGACGCGCGACTTGGCCTTCGCTAACTACAAGACCTTCATCCGCGGCGCCGAGTGCACCGAGCGCATCCACCGCCTGTTTGGCGACGTGGAGGCGTCGCTCGGCCGCCTGCTCGACCGTTTGCCCAGCTTCCAGCAGAGCTGCAGGTGCGACGCGCCTGGCGCTAAAGGGGTTTTATTGAAGGATCAACATTCTTCTGATTATTACTAGGAACTTTGTGAAGGAAGCCGAGGAGATCAGCTCCAACCGCCGGATGAATAGCCTGACCCTAAACCGGCACACAGAAATTTTGGAAATACTGGAGATTCCTCAGCTCATGGACACCTGTGTCCGGAACAGTTATTATGAAGAGGCCCTGGAGCTTGCAGCCTACGTACGCCGACTGGAGAGGAAATACTCTTCCATCCCTGTCATCCAGGTAGCCACCTTGCCCAGAGAGGACTCAAAGTAAGCGCAGTGTGACTCTCTCTGTGTATTGTCAGGGCATCGTGAACGAAGTGCGCCAGTCCATGCAGCTGATGCTGAGCCAGCTGATCCAGCAACTGAGGACCAACATCCAGCTTCCTGCCTGCCTCCGTGTCATTGGCTACCTGCGGCGCATGGACGTCTTCACTGAGGCTGAGTTGAGGGTGAAGTTTCTTCAGGCCCGAGATGCTTGGCTCCGGTCCATCCTGACTGCCATTCCTAATGATGATCCCTATTTCCATATTACAAAAACCATCGAGGCCTCCCGTGTCCATCTCTTTGATATCATCACCCAGTACCGTGCCATCTTCTCAGACGAGGACCCACTGCTGCCCCCTGCCATGGGTGAGCACACTGTGAATGAGAGTGCCATCTTCCATGGCTGGGTGCTACAGAAGGTCTCACAATTCCTGCAGGTGCTGGAGACCGACCTTTACCGGGGCATAGGCGGCCACCTGGACTCTCTGCTGGGCCAGTGCATGTACTTTGGGCTGTCCTTCAGCCGGGTGGGAGCTGATTTCCGGGGTCAGTTGGCTCCTGTTTTCCAGCGGGTGGCCATCAGCACTTTCCAGAAAGCAATTCAGGAAACAGTGGAGAAATTCCAGGAAGAAATGAACTCCTACATGCTCATCTCGGCTCCAGCCATCCTGGGCACCAGTAACATGCCTGCTGCTGTGCCAGCCACCCAGCCGGGGACGCTGCAGCCACCCATGGTGCTCCTAGATTTCCCACCCCTCGCCTGCTTTCTCAACAATATTCTGGTTGCCTTCAATGATCTGCGCCTCTGCTGCCCTGTGGCCCTGGCGCAGGATGTGACTGGGGCCTTGGAAGATGCCCTTGCCAAGGTGAGCACATTCTGTTGGTTTTCTGCTACCCTTCCCAGTAATTGACGGTGCCCTTGTCTCTTAGGTAACTAAAATAATCCTGGCCTTCCATCGCGCTGAAGAGGCTGCCTTCAGCAGCGGGGAGCAAGAGCTCTTTGTCCAGTTCTGCACTGTCTTCCTGGAAGACCTTGTTCCGTATTTAAATCGCTGTCTCCAAGTCCTTTTTCCACCAGCTCAGATAGCACAGACTTTAGGTAAGAGAATGAAAATTCTGTAAACTGCCTTAGATCTCGGCTAACTGCAATCTCCACCTCCTAGGTTCAAGCGATTCTCCTGCCTTAGCCTTCCCAAGTAGCTGGGATTACAGGCCTGCGCCACCAAGCCCGGCTAATGTTGTATTTTTAAGAGAGATGGGATTTCTCCGTGTGGGTCAGGCTGGTCTCGAATTCCTGACCTCAGGTGATCCGCCCCCCCCTCCCCGGCCTCCCAAATTTCCATTTTGCTTTCCCCACGTCTGGGTTAGGCATTCCTCCCACTCAGCTCTCCAAGTACGGTAACCTAGGGCATGTGAACATCGGCGCCATTCAGGAGCCCCTCGCCTTTATCCTGCCAAAGAGAGAGACGCTTTTCACCCTGGATGACCAGGCGCTGGGGCCCGAGCTCACAGCTCCAGCACCAGAGCCTCCCGCCGAGGAGCCACGCCTGGAGCCCGCGGGCCCAGCCTGCCCGGAGGGAGGGCGAGCGGAGACGCAGGCCGAACCGCCCAGCGTGGGGCCCTAGCCGGCGTCCCCTGCCTCCAGAACGCGGTGCGTGAGGTTCCCGGCGCGGGGTGGCCAGGCCCACTCACCAGGGCTGTAACTTCCTTTGCAGGGCTGGACCCCAATGGAGAACAGGTGGTGTGGCAGGCGAGCGGGTGGGCAGCCCGCATCATCCAGCACGAGATGGACCACCTGCAGGGCTGCCTGTTTATTGACAAAATGGACAGCAGGACGTTCACAAACGTCTATTGGATGAAGGTGAATGACTAAAGCTTTGCTACTGGGGCTGAGGATTCCGGATACCAAGACGCAAACACTTTCACTTTGAGCTGGGCAAATCTTACTTGGCATCAACTTGGATGGCTCGCATATGACAGGAAACTGGATTGCCAAGGCATGGCAGACTGAGCTGGAGGAAGATGTCAGAAATGTTTGCCCTGAAATCAGTTACGGACAAAATGTTGGCTACAACTTGAGGAGAAAAATCACCCCCAAAGGAGTGGACATTTCCTAACAATTCTGTATGGAGGAAGGTGGGGTAATTGCATTCGTCTGCAGTAGACACGAGTTCCTCGGACCTGTATAATCTCCCAAAGCCAAGGTTTGGTAATAATGTAGTCCCCAAATACCTGAAAGCTGTCTTTAAAAATGCAGGTAAGCATGTGACTGGCCATTTGTGCCGAGTTCTTATTTTTACGGAGGGCTTGTGGCCTTAGACGCCAGTTTGCTTATGGAAATGAAAGAGAATAGTCCCTGTTCAAGGATGTGTTTCATGACAGCACGAGTGTAAATGAGTGCCCACACATTTTAACAGCCTTGGGCAGGATTTTGCTGCTGAGATCCCTAGAGCAGCTGGTTCTTGGCTCATTCTTGGGGTAGAGGCCGTGGATCAGGGCTGGGGGCAGGGGTGACAATTGAGAAGTGCACTGAGCCCTTTCCTGTTAACAATTGGGCATAGAAAGCAGGATTAGTACTTCCTGGTTATACACTTATTTTGTAAAAATAGAATTAATATCACAGCAACCAATGTGTAGGTTTAAGAAAGTGGCCAGGTGCAGTGGTTCACGCCTGTAATCCCAGCACTTTGGGAGGGCGGGGCGGGTGGATCACGAGGTCAGGAGCTCAAGACCAGCCTGGCCAAGATGGTGAAACCCTGTCTCTACTAAAGATACAAAAATTAGCCGGGCGTGGTGGCGAGCACCTGTAATCCCAGCTACTCGTGAAGCCAAGGCAGAGAATTACTTGAACCCAGGAGGCGGAGGTTACAGTGAGCTGAGATCACGCCACTGCACTCCATCCAGCCTGGGCGACAGAGCGAGACTCAAAAGTATGATTCTGGCTGTAGAGTTTTCTTTTTTTCTCTGTCTCAAAAAAAAAAAGTGTCAGCTTTGTCTTGTCAAGAGGTGAAGGAACTTGTTTTATTCTTTTATTTTTTTTTTAAGATAGAGACGGGGGTCTTACTATGTTGCCCAGGCTGGCCTCAAATTCCTGGTCTCAGGCAATCCTCCTGCCTCGGCCTCCCAAAGTGCTGGGATCAGTTGTGAGCCACACTACCCAGCCAAACTCCAGTTTTAGTTAAACTGTTTCACCTCATTTTTATGCTGAGTTTTGTAAAGTAGGTATTCTTGCTGAACAGAGTCCTGAAAATCAAACTATACAAGTAGTAGGAAGTCCATTAAGCTGTTTAGAGGAAAAAGTGTTATAAATGGCAGTTAAATGAACCCAGGAAAGACCCATCCTCCTTTGTGGCTTTCTCTGAGGCCCCATGAGGCCAAGCAGAAGCAAACTGGCTCTAGGTGCAGCCAGACTTTGAAAAGGAATCCCGGCCAGGCTTGGTGGCTCATGCCTGTAATCCCAGCACTTTGGGAGGTCAAGGCAGGCAGATCACCTGAGGTCAGGAGTTCAAGACCAGCCTGGCCAACATGGCGAAACACTGTTTCTACTAAAAATATGAAAATTAGCTGGGTGTGCTGGTAGGCGCCTGTAATCACAGCTACTTGGGAGGCTGAGGCGGGAGAATCGCTCAAACCTGGGAGGCAGAGGTTGCAGTGGGCTGAGATCTCGCCACTGTACTCCAGCCTGGGCGACAGACCAAGGCTCTGTCTCAAAAAAAAAAAAAAAAAAAAAAAAAGGGAATCCCAACCAGATACTGGTGCAAGGTCAGAGATGCAGCCAATGGGGAGATTTGTAGAAAGCTCATAGATGCTAAAAACATGGGTCTTTAGGAAAATTAGAATTCAGCTGAGCCTCCTTTCATTTGGACAATGTTCAGAAGCTCTTACAGGGGGCTATGGCAATCTTTTGATGCTTCTTATAGCTTTCTGAGGTTAACGCTTTTGTGGTGGGCATCGGTAGCAATAAAATGCAAACTTTATTGCATTTCCAGTAAAATCTCTCCCACTTTGAGCAGGAAGCACTCACAAAAAACGCATATACATGTCAACGTTGTGAGCTCATCAGAGTTTTAGAAATCAACTTCCACAGTGAAAGCCAATGTAGGCAGAAGGTTTATAACAGAATCCCCAGGCAGAGAAGTGAATTTCAGAGCATTTCAGGGAGGAAACTCCTCTGCACATGTCAGCATGTTTAACATCGATGATGGCAGGTTGTGTGCTGGCAGCCAGAGTCTGAGGCCACTGTCCAAAGTTCAGCGTCAGTGGTTCCTGTTGCTGGTCATGGAGAGAGACAACTGGAAAGTCAGGTGTCTTCACGCTCTAACTAGAGCACAGGGATGGACCATAGCCATGCTAACCTTTGTTAACCCCTAGGACTTGTCAAGGTGTTTAAGCAGTAGGAATGAGGAAACAACGTTCTGATTCAAGTAAATGTAACTAGAAGTAAAAATTTAAAAACTTGTAAGCTCACTAAAGTGAAGCTCTGCAGACACGGTTCATAT